GCACCATTGCACTCCAGCCTGGGCAACAAGAATGAAAACTCTGTCAAGAAAGAAAGAAGAGAAAGAAAAGAAAGGTAAAGGAAAAAGGAAAGGAAAGAAAGGAAGGAAAGAAAGGACATCTCCAGCATTCCAGAAACCCCCTGGTACCTCCTCCAGTCACTATCTGACTTCTAAGGGCAGACTGTTGTTGCTCTTTTGTTGTTGCCTGTTTGTGTACTTTGTGTAAATGAAAGCATATAGCGTGCGCTGTCTCCTGCCTGGCTGCTTTCCCTCGTCCTTATGCTTGTCAGACCTGTGTATATTATTGCATATAATTGTAGATCACTCACTCTCTTTGCTGCAGAGTGGTCCATTGTGACTTACATCATTCATTCTAACGATAATGGATGTTTGGGCACTTTCCAATTTGGGACTGTTACAAACAGCACTGTTTTGCAACAAGTCCTTGATGGGAATCCCAGAATGAATTTAGAAATGTTGGTTTCCAGGCTGTGGCGCTACCTTCTGGACAAGAGTCGCAAAACACGCACAGGGAGTTACGAACCAAGTTGCTCCTCAAAGAAACCCAGACCCAGAGTAGCCACAGGCTGAGCCTTGACCCCGGCCAGAGACCAGACACCCCTACGCCAGAACCTAGTCACGTGCAGACTCAAGCACGTGGGAGCTCTGACCCAAGCCACCGTGAAACCGTAGCTCTAATTCAAGTCCACAGTCCCTAGAGTCCCAGGTGGGTGGGATCCATGGGCTACATCCCCCAAGGGGAGGAGCCCAGCAGGTGCCCTGAGTATCAAGGTTGTGGCATTAAGGCTGAACTCCTTCTCGACCTCACTGAGCTGTGGCCCCTTACAGGCAGTCACCCCGGGAACCCTGTCGCGAGAGCTCCTCGGGCCTTGTGTCCTAATGGGGCAGGCTCACATGCAGCCTCCTTGGCCCCGTGCCCTGCCCAGACCTGTTCTGGATTCCACCCCCACCCTTCCCCAAGGTCGCTGCCACCTCCCACCTGCCAGGCTTGGGCAGGGCCTCTGAGACACAGCCGGAAAGGCTGGCAGGCAGGAGGGCTGGGGCGAGCACTGGGGGGCCATGGAGCGGGCAGAAGAGCCCGTGGTCTATCAGAAGCTGCTGCCCTGGGAGCCAAGCTTGGAGTCGGAGGAGGAAGTGGAGGAGGAGGAGACATCAGAGGCGCTGGTTCTAAACCCCCGGAGGCACCAGGACTCTTCCAGGTAAGTAAGGGAGGGGTCTGGGCACCAGGCTCCAGCCGTGGCTCAGGACACCCCCCCTCTGCAGGAACAAGGCTGGCGGGCTGCCCGGAACCTGGGCCCGTGTAGTGGCAGCCCTGCTGCTGCTGGCTGTTGGCTGCTCCCTGGCTGTGAGGCAGCTCCAGAATCAGGGCAGGTCGACAGGAAGCTTGGGCTCTGTGGCCCCTCCACCCGGCGGACACTCCCACGGCCCTGGCGTATACCACCACGGTGCCATCATCAGCCCTGCAGGTCAGTCAGTGCTGGGGGCGGCTTGGGGAGGGCTTGCTGCATGACAGTGCCTTCCTTGCTGCAGCCACATGCTCCCACCTAGGCCGAGAGCTGCTTGTTGCCGGGGGCAACGTCGTGGATGCTGGAGTTGGAGCTGCATTGTGCCTGGCAGTGGTGCATCCTCATGCCACGGGGCTAGGTCAGTGACCCCTGACCCCAGACTGCAACCCCCGGCTGCTGAGGGACCCCTCTGTCTCCTGCAGGTGCCATGTTTTGGGGCCTCTTCCACGATAGCTCCTCAGGCAATTCCACGGCCCTGACATCAGGCCCAGCACAGACCCTGGCCCCCGGCCTGGGGCTGCCCGCGGCTCTGCCCACCCTGCACCTGCTGCATGCACGCTTCGGCCGCCTGCCCTGGCCACGCCTGCTAGTGGGCCCCACCACGCTGGCTCAGGAGGGCTTCCTGGTGGACACACCCCTGGCAAGGGCTCTGGTGGCTCGGGGCACAGAAGGCCTCTGTCCACTACTTTGCCATGCTGATGGGACACCCCTGGGCGCTGGGGCCCGAGCCACCAACCCACAACTGGCAGCTGTGCTTCGCAGCGCAGCCCTCGCTCCCACCTCAGACCTTGCTGGGGATGCTCTACTGAGTCTACTGGCGGGAGACCTGGGGGTGGAGGTGCCCTCGGCTGTGCCCAGGCCCACTTTGGAACCAGCAGAGCAGCTACCTGTGCCCCAGGGCATCCTGTTCACCACCCCCAGTCCCTCAGCTGGCCCAGAACTGCTGGCACTGTTGGAGGCAGCCCTGCGCTCCGGGGCGCCCATCCCTGACCCCTGCCCACCGTTCCTGCAGACTGCTGTGAGCCCCGAGAGCAGTGCCCTGGCCGCCGTGGACAGCAGCGGCTCTGTGCTCCTTCTCACCTCCTCGCTCAACTGCTCCTTTGGCTCTGCACACCTGTCCCCAAGCACTGGGGTTCTGCTCAGCAACCTGGTGGCCAAGTCTACCACTAGTGCCTGGGCCTGCCCCCTCATCCTCCGTGGCAGCCTGGATGACACAGAGGCTGATGTGTTGGGGCTTGTGGCTTCAGGGACCCCTGATGTGGCCAGGGCCATGACTCACACCCTACTCAGGCATCTGGCAGCAAGGCCCCCTACCCAGGCCCAGCACCAGCATCAGGGTCAGCAAGAACCAACAGAGCATCCCAGCACTTGTGGCCAAGGGACCCTGCTCCAGGTGGCAGCCCACACAGAGCACGCCCATGTCTCCAGTGTCCCCCATGCCTGCTGCCCCTTCCAGGGGTTCTAACAGGATGGGGGTGGGTCTGGCAGAAGGCAGAGTTATCTGAAGCATGGGGGCAGGAGCAGAGCAGACACAGCAGCAATGGAGTGTGCACCCGCAGGGTGTGGTGCCTCACACCTGTAATCTCAGCACTTTGGGTGGTCAAGGCAGGAAGATACCTCGAGGCCAGGAGTTTGAAACTAGCCTAGACAACAAAGCAAGATCTCATCTGTACTAAAAATTTAAAAATTTGCCAGGGGCGGTGGCACATGCCTGTTGTCCCAGCTGCTTGGGAGGCTGAGGCAGGAAGCTCGCTTGAGCTCAGGAGTTCAAGGCTGCAGAGAGCTAGGATCACACCACTGCACTCCAGCCTGGACAACAGAGTGAGAACCTGTCTTTAAAATAATAATAATAACCATTCCTGCTTCTTGGTTAATTTTCCAACAGCTTTTGAAGCAACTGGAGTCAGGGCTTCCCTGATGGGCAGCACAGGTGACCAACAACCAGAGAGGGGAGAGCCTGGGTTGGTATCTTTCAGCTTCCCCCTGCTCCGCTCACCTCCTGCCTCCTGGGGCACCAGATGTGCAAGGTGAATGTTTTCATTTCACTTTCTAGAACAGACAGCAAAGCAGGGAAGCGGCTGAGAGGGTGAGAAGGCGCCCCAGGGGCTTGGGTACAAAGGGGTTGGAGTTGAGCGTGTGGAAATTCAAGGCGAAGGTTAGCCCTGACCTCCCCCAAGGGTTAGGTCCTCTCTGGACCACAGCCCTCTATAAACAGCTTCTCAAACCAAGAAGCGAGGGTGACCAGTAGCAGTTCCCCTCCCCTGCCATTGTAAAAGGCTTCTCTGATTTAATAGACCGTTTGATCCCACCACCTTTACCTCCCACTCCCAAGAAAATTCTTCTCCGTAATGGCACCACAATGTACCCAGTTATTTCAGTCTCAAACCTGGCATCCCCCTCATTTCCTCTCCCCCGACATCTAACTCCATCACCCACCCCACCTGCTCCACATCAGCCCAAATCTGACCTGTTCTCATTTTCCCTGGGTCCAGTCCACCACTATCTCTAAATGGTCTTCCCGTGCTTCCACCTGCGCAGACCTACAGTCCATCCCCCACACAGCAGCCAGCATCATCTTGTTAAAATGTAAATCGGATCCAGGCTTGCCCCTGCATTAAACTCACCAGTGACTTCCCATCACCCTCAGAATGAAATCCCAGCCCGGGGCC